GAAACGTTGCATGAAGAAAATTAGTACAGCCTTTATAGAAAAAGAAAAAAAGGAACCACACATGGAATAAAAGACGTCAGTACCGCTACAAAAAGACTGCAGGGCCTATTGTCAGGAAGAAAGTCGAGTTAGGAGGACGAATGTGCGGAGCTGGAGTGGGCTGAGCATCCTACTCCTCACCCACCCCACCCCCAAAGGAGTCAGTACAATCCAAGTGTCTGTCCACTTCGAGTCATTTTGAAGGCAGCTTAGAAAATTAAACAGGGGCCAGAAGGAAAAGATACAACGTCACCGTCCGAGCCAAAGGGAAAGGCTGGGTTGGGGGTCTATGTGGCGGGGCCTCCCTCATAAACCAATGCCTTTCAGGTCGCAGGGATGGGTCGCCTGGGTGGTCCGGGGGCTCTGGCAGCAGGGGAACTGGGCCCTGAAGCAGTCCCTCAGCTCCCTGTTGAAGAGGAAGCACACGACGGGGTTGATGCCGGCCTGCGCGAAGGTCAGCCACACGGAGGCCGTCAGGTAGGCCTGGGGGACGGCGCCGGGCCGCACCAGGACCCGCAGGTAGCTGGCCACGACGTAGGGCCCCCAGAGGAGCAGGAAGAGCAGCGTGACGGCGTAGAACATCTTGCACAGCCTCTTCTCCGTCTTGAATTCTTCCAGCACGAGGAGGCGGCGCGCGCCGCGGCCCGGCCCTGCGGGCCGGATGCCCACAAGCGCGGGCGGCGTGGGCCCGCGGCCGAAGCCCGCCGTCCAGTTGGCGGCCGCCTGGCCGGTGGCGCCCGGGCCGTGGAAGGTCCAGTCGTGGCTGACGGCGGGCACCAGGCGCGCGGGCCGCATCTTGCGGCGGTCGTGGATGAAGAAGAGCAGGCGGAGGTAGACGAGGTGCGTGGCGCCCACCACCACGGCCAGCAGCAGCAGGAAGCCCAGCGCGCCGGGGGCGCCGTCGGGCCGCTGCTCCAGGGCGCACGGCGCGTCCTCGTCGTCGCCACCGCCGTCCAGCACTGGCGGGAAGGCCGCGGCCAGCGCCAGCGCCCAGGCGGCGCACACCAGCATGGCGGCGCACGGCCAGCCGGCCAGGCGCTCTGCATAGAAGCGGTGGTGCGCGATGGCCAGGTAGCGGGTGACGCCCACGCCCAGCAGCAGGAAGGCGGCGTGGAAGCAGAAGAGCGCGGCCAGGAAGGCGAGCAGCTTGCAGCCCAGCGCGCCCGGCGGCGCCCCCGCCGCGGCCGCCGCACGCCGCGCCGCCAGCATGACGGCCGGGAGGCAGGCGAGCGCGCGCAGCCCGTCGGCCAGGCACAGGTCGAGCAGCAGGTAGTACGGGGCGCGGTGCAGGCTGCGCTCCCCCTCAAGTCCTTCTTGTTGTTTTTGTTGCTAGGGGCTGTGGGGTCACCTTCTCTTCCTCTCTTCTGCCACCCCAAGTCGTCTGTGTTGCGTGTCATGCAGTGGGACAGCACGTTGGTCCGGACCTCAAGCTACCCACGTTCTAGTCCCGCCTCTGTCATTTCCTAGAGCTGTGGCCTCGGGTAAGTCACCTCACCTCTCTGGGCCTCAGTTTGTATTCAGAATTGCATTTTTTGTTTTTTTCAGACAGAGTCTCGCTCTGTCACCCGGGCTGGAGTACAGTGGCCCGACCTCGGTGCACTGCAACCTCCATCTCCTGTGTTCAAGCGATTCTCGTGTCTCAGCCTCCCCAGTAGCTGGGACTGCAGGTGAGCACCACCACTCCCGGCTTATTTTTGTATTTGTGTCTTTGTCCTGCTCCTGCTTGCCTAGATCCCTCCCTGGTGCCACAGCAGCTGAGTGCGCATCAAATCTGAAGAAAATCTACACAGTACAGACAGTACAGGTAAGATCAAGAGAGGGACTAACTGGATTAACTATTAAACAAAGTGTTTGTTTTTCTTTTAAAGATATTTTGGAGTGTATACAATAATATCCCTCCTGTGACTAGCCTGCCTTTGAGATGTAGTTATCATTTAATGAGAGGAGAGAGGCGACCACTTTGGTAAGTGTCTAACGTGTAATTTAAGGTCAAGGAGTGTAACTTTAAACGTTGGTCTTTGGCCCAGGGAAGAGGAGAGTAATGCAAAGGGTGGCGTATGGAAGATGAAAGTCCCCAAGGACAGCACGGTAGGTTCCTACTGATCCTCTTCTAGAACCGGTTGTTTTGTTTTTTATTCTTTTCCCATATCAGTCCACAGTTTGGAAAGAGTTGCTGTTAGCAACCATCGGGGAACAGTTCACAGACTGTGCCGCAGCAGGTAAAGCAGCCCACGGCTCCGGCCGGCCCTGCCTCATTTTTTTTTTTTCCTGTCTTCCCCTCAGATGATGAAGTAATAGGAGTTAGTGTCAGTGTTCGGGACCGAGAAGACGTCGTCCAAGTCTGGAATGTAAATGCCTCTTTAGTGGGTGAAGCGACTGTTTTAGAAAAGATCTATGAACTTCTGCCCCACATAACTTTTAAAGCAGTATTTTATAAACGTAAGTGCTTCATTTCCAGTTATTACTTTCTATTTTTCTTTTTTGTTTTTTTTCTGTCCTTTAGCCCATGAAGAGCATCATGCTTTTGAAGGTGGACGTGGAAAACACTAATTGCACTCTGTAAAGAATTCTTTGTCCTTTGCTGATTGGTTTTGGAAACGGTCTTAACAGGAGGGAGAGTGAAGAGAAGACTTGCCGAAGCCGATGCTGGTCAATTTAGAGTGGGTTTCTGTCCTTGCAGATGGGCAATTAGGACTCAAAGTGGCAGGTGGGGTGGGGGGAGATTGTGTGGGTTTCTACCGTCACATTACTTGCTTTTTAAAAAAAACACACACAAAAAACTTTTTTTTTGGCTTTCTAAATTCTCTGTTCTTTTCACTCTGATTTTTTTTTTTTTTTGCCGTTTAAAATTCCTTATTCAGCCTAATTATTGTTTTCTACACTCCCCTTTCATTGAGGCACAAGAAATGGGTTTCCCTTTAAGTAGCTCTGCTGTACCTAGTTAATGAGAATATGCATAATCGTGACAATACTGCTTTTGAATACCACACTGTACAAGGAGGAACACTAGCTTGGAGAAATCTGTCTTCTGATTATTTGTTGTGACACATTCCTATGTACTGTGAGCTGGGCATTGTTTTTTTCTGTCCCAGGGAAAAGAAAAACCATACTTAATGTGATTTTGCACTGACAGCACACAAATCTTTAATTTTCCTTTTTAAAACATTTTTTTTTAGTGATAAAAGGAAAATAATAGTTGGATTGCATAACATGAAAACTATAATCACAATTCAGTATCAGGATATAAATCAAGCTCTAAGTCTTTGGACCCTCTGTGGAAACATTTCTAACCCGAATTTTAATTTGGCCTTTTCAACCAAAGGCTTAGAGTGGTAGCAAGGGATTTCTTCCAATAGGAAACCTGATGTTTCTGATTTAAAGAGAAGGTGATATTTTAATTGTTTGAATTAAGCTCCTTGCAAAGTTCGGGTGTGTTTACCCACTTAGGGCTTTCTTTCCCAGTCAACGCTAACACATTTTGTTAAATGATCCCTTTCCCTGCTCACATTGTGTGTCATTTCTCATCATCAGTAGTCCTCCAGCCTGGGCAGCTGTCCCCACCCTTTTTCATGTAGGTGCAGGAAGTTAAATCTCATTTCCAGGATGCATGTGAACATTTACAAAGTTGAACTTTGAGTGCATTCTGCTCATATGAATTATTGGGATTGTTGATATATATTGTATTATGCTACCAAAGAAATATTGGTTTTATTAGAAGGAAATGGTCATCCTCTGGACCATGGAGACTAGCTCAGAATACGCTGATTTCCCTCTCCTGACTTTGCCAAGCCTTTGGCTGCTTTTGCCTGATAAAGGGCAGGGCCATCTGAAGACACTTCCCCCAGTCGGCTTTGGAGTCACGGGAGCTAGTGCCTGCTCACACATTTTTCAAAAGGGCAGTGCACTCAGAACTTCACTGTACCTGGGATTTTTAATTCCTCTTGCAGTGTTGACCAGCAGAGAGACTTGAGGCTACTTTAAGCCTCCACTATGTGTTTGTAGATAAAATTCTCCATTCAAACATTTTAAAGGACTTTGAACATTATCTGCTTATGGAAGTTGTGCCCTTCACTTGGTTAGTAACCACCTCAGCCATAATACTTACCATCATAGGTTTCTTAAAATGCTTTTTTTTTTTCCCTAAACTTGAGTTTCCTTAGTGATTTCAAAATGAAGTATAAGAATATCAGATCCAGTTAGCAAAAGCCTAGGACTTGTTTCTCCAAACATTGTACTAACATTCAACTTGTTTTAAAATTATGACTCAAGAATTTTAAAAAATTATTCTGGACATGAATTAAAACTTTTTTATAATATAAGTATTTTTCTGATTGAAAAAAGGATATAATTGACTTCACTCTAATTGTCATGTATATTTCCATAAGTAAATGGATTTTGAAGTATTTTTATTTTTTGAACTTTATTTAAAGCATTTGTGATGACATGTTCAACTTTTGCATGTATGTAGCCTTTGAAGTAAAAATAAATAGGAATGTTAGGCTCACGTTAATATTTCTAGTTTCTGTTTATGATCATGGAACATGACTAGCACACAAAGTAGATTTTTGCCCCAGTGAACTTCTGCAACTGTTTCTGACCCTTTAGAAAATACCAACTGTGAGAAGGATTTAATTTGCCTAATGTTAAAAACCTATCATCTAAATTACTTTCAGAGAGGATTTTGTCAGATTTTGGTTTGGAAATTGTTTTAATTGAATATTTAATCATAATAGACTTTGTATGAACTAAGCTGATTTAATCAGTTTAAAAACCTCTCATTACCTTCTTAGATTAAAGAAGCTAATACTGTTTTGAGATAGAAGGAAATATTTTGTGGGGCATGTGACTTTTGTGTTAAGGCAGTTTACCCATCTTGGCTGATGTGGGGAAAGTGCAAACTTCCAGTAGAATCCCGGTCTTTTCATCCAAGTGCTTGCAGGGGCAGCCTTGTAGTCTGCAAAGAACCATGCAGAAACCAAAGAGCTTGCTTTTTTGTCTTTGTAATTCCTTAGGGTCTGTGATATATGCCAGGAAATCTGATTGAAACTAATATGCTTTTTATTCTCCCATTATTCCCTAAATTGTTATATCACAGGCACTTGCCTACATTGGGAAAGTAAGGACAAATAATACCCATTTAAAGTAACTTGCCTATATTTTGACTGTCTTTCGTAAGCACTTGCTGAACTGCTGACTTAACTCAGTTTTAAGATTTCCTCTTTCCCCCCAACTTTTCCACATTTCTTAAATGAGGGTGTAATTTACTGCAAACATGTACATTTAATATAATATTGCTGTTAGATTCGTGGTACACTTTATGAAGCAAAAACATGAAAAGGAAACCACAACTCTAATAAACTTTAAATTAAAGATTAAGATGACTCTTTCTCACCCCTCTTCTTGAGTTTAGCCCATGTCTACACCATGCACACAGTCACAAGACTTTATAGCTTAGAAACTTTAGGTATAATTGGGTCCTATAGACATAATATACAATCCACCAACTGAGCCTTGGCCGAACTTGTCCCTTGTTAAAGACGTAGGGCTAGCCAGCCACAGAGCTGGGTATTGAAGTCGGCAAGTTGTATCCCGGTGCAGGCGTCCTTAAATGGAGAGTACTCAGAATCTGCCAGCCTTAACCTGCCCACTAGCCACCCTAATCAAGCATTAAATATCTGATCCAATCTGGCCACTGGTGTAACTCCGTAATCAGACATCCTGTTTGTAAACAGCTCCTCCTTCTCTCCCTCTCCCTCTCAGAGACAGAAGTGGTGCTGGGGTTTGGAGTTTGAAAATAACCTTCCTATGACAGGAAGTGGGCTTTTGCTATTAGTTGCCCAACTCTTAGAGGATCCCAGCTTGTGTCTTTAGACAAAACTGACAGCCTTTGGAACGATCGCATGGTGGCGCTGCCTTCCAGCCAACAGTTCTGGCTCAGCAGCAGAATTTATCCAGCTATGTTTGTAGAATTTTTTTAAGATCCTACTGCATTTTGCTCTTAAGCTTTTATAAAAATTTGACGAGAAAATGTAAAAATGATACTTGGCAATAAGACATTTAGTTTTCATGCACCTAATAAAAATGTGTCAAAGCTAGATCGCTCCAGATGTGCTTAAAATATCTCAAATCCTAGGCTCTCATTGGCCTTATAAGTGATTGGGAAGAAAAAGAATAAAATAAACTCACATATAGGAGATATGGAAAATATTTCATCAAATATTATGCCCAAAGAGAGAAAATTAGGAGTTGATTTTTTTTAGCACTCTGAATATGGAACTTCCTTTTAAAAATGTAATTCTACCCTTCACCTTTCCTACATTGTATGTTTCTGTGAGATTTTACTCATTACAAGTGAAAGTAGAGGACTGCCTGTGAATTGTTCACTTCTGAAAAGAATATATTGAGATCAGTTAAAATTACTCAAGAGTTTGGTGACTCAGGATTGTAAAAAGCCTGGATCTCAACAGCTGGGAGGAGTCAGAGGGTGAAGTGGGAAAAAATAGGGACTGAGAGGCAACGAAAAGTCCCTTTGAACCTGTGGTCATTTATAGCAATTAGAGTGGGTTGCCCCTCTACTTCTCCCAAGAAGAAATCCCAAATAGATTCCTTTCATGTCAGATTATACTGTTCTGATTTTATTTTCTATTATTTTTACATATACATCCAAATCTAAGAATACTTATTCAGATTGGCCCACTCAGGCCAAAAGTCACTGTCTTGTGTTCTAGAAATTCTTTCATGTTGCTGACATAAATCCATTTTTAAAAGAACATTCAGGGACTCTTAGAATTTTAGAGTGGAAGGGACCTTTGAGATCATCTACCAGTGCTTCTCACCCCTTAGCATGCAGCAAAATCACTCAGATACTTACTTATTATTCACATTTCTTGACCCCAGCACTAGAAATCTGGGAGGATATCTGCATTTTTAACAAGTGCCCTAGTGATTCTAATGCTGATGGTGCTCAGATCGCTCTTGGAGAACCCCTGATTTTATCCAACTCCCACATATGACAAATGAGGAAAGCCTCCCAACCCTAAGCTCTGTCAGGTGACCTGATTCCAATGTATGATACCAACAATCTTATGAAGGCTGGAGAAAACCATTAATACTGAGACTTGAGTAGATGATGCTCGTGAATAAGAACTTTATGGCTGGGACCACAGCAGTCATGGGAGCCCATCCCTGGAAGTCCATAATATAAAGCCTTTAATACAGAGTGGTGGTTTTTCTCTTTTCTAAATACCATTTCAGTCTGTTAAGAGAAAAGAAATTAGTGTTCAGAAAAGTAGTTACTCCATATGTGCAGTAACTACTTTTCTATAATGTCTTATGGCATCTGGGGTTCAGCATCATTGAACAAGATTAAATGAACGTTATAGAGCTATAAAATTGCATGTAAAATAACACAAAACTGTTCAAATGACTATCAAAGTAGCCTGGGAATGAATTTCCACTAAAATTAATTGTCACTTTCAAAACGTAGCTTAGCAAAGCTGTTACTAAACTGGAGAGATCCTTTAATACATAGAAATGTCAAAAAAATCAAATAAGTATTCCCTAAACGATGTGAGTGATAAGCAAAAGTCATTGCAAAGTCAGTATTTTTTTGTTCATCATTGCTACTGAAATTCAGAGTTCCATTGTATATGTGTGTCTTGAGTGTACCTTATTAGAATATCCAATACAATAGCTTTTGGATATTCTATGCTTTTGTGTCCTTCAGAAATCATGAGATTGAAGGAATCTGTGTTAAATGTTTTTGTTTTGGTTGCTGCCTGAAAAAAGTTACCAACTCATTTAGTGAAATGCAAGATTTCTTTATGAAAATTTCAATTTCTAATATCGAAGTCAGATAATTTTTCTTGAACTTTTATTTTGGAACAGATGTTTATTTCGGATCTATTAAAGTGTCAACTTTGCATTATAGAACTGAACATGAAGTAAATTGAGTGTTTCTGAGTTTTCTATAGAAAATTTATGCTACCTCTCATCTTTTCACATACAAATAAGCAACTTTTAATGAAGGCTTAGGGTGAAAATTTTAATTTTAGCACTTTACATTACATGATGAATGGTGAATATTAAAGGACTTTGAACATTTTAATAAACTTACAGTGTTTCTGTTTTCAAATAGAGGTATTGATGCTGTGGATATACATTAAATTCTCCCCAAAGTTCTCAGACTTTAATCAGATAATGTGGCTTACAACCATTGTTTTTGTTTTTAAGTTTTAACACTGTCTTTTCAGTATTCATTTAAAACAAGTCACCATGACTTTGAATATATTCTCATGGAGAATTTATTTCAATGATTATATAAAAGAATTTCAAAATTTAAACTAGTGAGCATACTTTAGCTTGAGACAGCTAACATTATTTGTCCCAAATTTAAAATCTTACATTGAAAGTTATTAATTCTTTAGAATAGTCTTACCTGTGTAAGTTGAACCAGGTTTGTTTGATTATGTTTTGGATCTGCTTGTGCCCCCACCCCCCTATTTTATACCATCTGTGCCCTGTGCAGTTGGGGACCCTTTCACATCTGGCTACAAGCTGGTGTAATGCCCTTCCTTTTGATCTGGCTTCATCTAGTGATTTGCTCAGTATTTTTAAGGTCAGACTGAAAACTTTTCTGTTCTAGTTATTTTTGATTTTATATTGTGTGTTGTGTTTGATGTTCAGATACATGTGAAAGTTGCTTCTATAAGTCAGTATTTTTTATTCCAGCCTTTTGCAGCAATAAGGTAAGACTAGACTATACTTTTCTTACTTGAAAAGGTAGTGATTTATGTGTTTAGTGCAAATGTTTAGACTGTTTTGCAATTTTCTAATTTGGGACTATATTGCTATGAATTTGTGCTTCTTCATTTTTCAGGGTAGTAGTTCACAGGGTTTGTTTAAGTGTTAGTTTGTAGAACTTTATTTTGAGATCTTTTGTAATCTGTTGCTACTAATTCTCATTCTGTATTGAGGTTCTTATAGTATAGAAATGTCATTTTCATCCTCCAGTTTAAAAATTTCATGCAGTTTAATCAACCACATCACTTAATCATTATTAGATTTCCAGTGTGTGTGTGGTGATTAGAATAACCTTGTTTATTACAACACATATTAAAAGTTTCTGTCCAACACCTCTAATATGTGTGACGCTGCTAGCATGGAGTCTGACGCTTAGTAGGTTATCTGGTATTCTGATGGGGAGTAACTGTTGTTATTTTTACACTTCCCTGTTGAACACATTTGATAATAGGGCTCATCTGGGTCTCTTAGAAAACGTATCTTGCTTATTTTAATTCTTTTTCTTTACCCTCTATTAAGAATGGTTCCGTTTTAGAATAAGTCAATTACTCTCGTTGCTCTTTTGTGCTGCAATTTGCTGGTGAGATTCAGTTGTCCCCTGTTTCGGCAAGTAAAGTGAATTTACTCCTCCTTTCTGGCTGTCTAATATATTCCTTTAAAAACAAACAAAACGTACCAACAAACTCTTCTTCCATTCATCTGCAGACTTTCCTATCTCTCCCTGCAGAAACAAGCAATTCAGGATCTTATGTGTGATGCCTAATTAATTTTAACACAGCGAATTTAATGAAATCGTTGAAGAGCAGGGCATAACACTAGGAAGGCTTTAAAATTTCATAATGTTTCCCTCTCATATTTGCATCTGATTACTGCCACCATGCATTCTGTGTGTACTTTATCATCTAGTCGTTATTGATGCACTTTTTGGAATGTGTTCTCGGTTGTTCTATTAGCATAGGTTCCTCTGCCTTGTCACCTAACGTACAGTTTTCTTGGAAGCCAAGACCATGCATGCCTTTTCTTCCTCAGTGATCCTTTCGCTGCAGTAACTGCTATTAAAGAACTTTTAACTGCTTTTCGTTAATGAATGCATAAAAAAATCTCTGGAATCCTACAAGACGATGGTTCTTTTGTTACATGAAGAAAAGAAAAAACAGTAGCATTTGCAAGGGCCAGCAAGTTAAAATATATGTCATTAAAATATGTTTCTATTTCCCATCATCTGGCTAGGCTGTGGTGCTGACTAGCTTATTTCTTGCCAGAGAAAATAAGTTTAAATCATAAGCATATTTAACTAGCAAGCATAAATCATAAATTCTTTATAATCGTAAGCATGTTGAACTCTGGTACCATTTGTACAGATGGCAGGGCTAAATGTGTGTGCTCCTCTAAGCATTAAAGATGTGGACAAGCTCTTACTCCCCAATTTCCTCTTTAACTCAGGAAACTTAAATCATTTGTTTTTTGCACATATAGGATTATATAAAGTATGGACCTAGAGAAAGGTTTCAGATCTTAGGAAACATTTGAGTTTTGTGATTCATGCTTACTGGAAAAGAATGATGGAAGTGAAGGTTAAACACTAAAGCCGTGTCCCCTTTTTAAGGCGAAAATAATTAGTGTTTCATGAAGATAGTCAAGTTATAAAGGACAAGACTGTTTTTCAGAATTTTTTTTTTTTTTTGAAAACAAACATCTTGGAATCCACATTTTAACAGAGGTCCATCAGCTTTCAAAGAGTGTTCCCTAGAAGGGTGGTTCCACAGAAACACTTTCAGATATGGCAAAGTTTTCATTGTAAAATACATTTTAAGAAGTATTTTTAAAAGTGTAATAAAGCAATAACACACAGTGACATGCATCACATGGCCAAATTTTAACATTTTGGAAGCCAGTAAGTATAACTTATGTACTCACTGATTTTGTTTTATGAAATGAAACAAAGGTTTTATAAAACCTTTTTATTGTAAAATAAAGGTACAGAAAACCACACAAAACAAATGTGTAACTTACTGAATTGTTACAAGGAGAACACTCTATAACAGCAGGCCAAGAAATAGAACTTTGCCGGTCACCCCAGGAGCCCTTTCTTGTGTCCCCGCCCTCTCCACTAAAATAACCATTATCCTGACCTACAGGAGACACTTGCATTTCTCTCTGGTTTTATCACAGGTGATAAACATCATTTTACATATAGAATCTTCTCTAACTATGAACGTTGGTTCAGAAAACTTATTTGTAAGTCTTTTAAATGATGAGTGCAAAATGACACACTATAAGCAATTGATACCCCCGTAAGTTAGTAACTGGGCAGAATTTAATGTGCTTTTGCTGTAGTGTGTGGCTCTGTCCATAGCTATAATATCCACAATAACAATAGCATGTATGGAGTTCCATGCCATCTAAGCATAGAGGTTAGTTCTCCCCAACACTCTACGAGGTAGATGCTGTCATTGTTGTCCCCAGTTTGTGTATGTGGAAACATATGCATGAGGTTCAGAGAGGTGAAATAACTTGCCGAAGGTCACACCAGTAGTCAGTTGCAGAACCAAGATACATCTAAGGTACTGTGGCTCCAGCCTGTTCTTCAGTGAGGCTGCCTTGGTGGAAGTTGAAGATATGATGTGCAAGAATTTTGAGATTCCTTATGAGAGTTTGTTTACAAAGAAAAGGTTTTACAGCTTTAAGAAAAAGATGGAAAAATCACTGGCCTAGTTCAAACTTTTCATTTTACAGATGAAGAAATGACCCAGAAAGTATAAAGAATTCGTTCAAGGTCACACAAGTAGTTGGTGGCAAAGTTGCAGCTATATCCCAAATCTCCTGGCTGTTAAAATCAATGATCTTTTCTTCATTCCATATATTATGTGGAAAAAATGCATGTTTTCTAACCTGCTTCTTTGCGACAACTCCATGTAAGCAGATTTGTCTTAAAACCAGTTTATAGCTAGGACACACCATCTACTTGCTTATTTTCTCAAGGTTTTAACTGGGAATTAAAAAATTTATATCTGAAGCTTGCTTTTCTGTCTCACTTATTGAGTGCCC